GTGGGATTACAGGCATGAGCCACCACGCCCGGCCCTTTCTAACATTTTTCTAGAGGGCAAATCTGATCATTCCCCTGCTTAAAGTCTTCATAGCTTCCCTGGCTCTCCTCAGTTTAGTCTAAACCTACTCCTGCCATTTGATGCCCTTTCTATTTGGCTCTGTGACTTCTCTAGCTTCATCTGTTTTTCCAAACACTTTGACTGTGGGAAGTTCTTCACCGTGCCTCCATTTGAGCCTTTGCTCAAGCTGTGCTCTCTGCCTGGGATGTCTTCCCCTCCTCTTAACTACTTGACAAATACCTACACCTCTTCCAGGATTCAACTTAAGCATCACCTCCTCTCTAGAGCACCTTCTGACTGCCTGTCTCAAATGAGTTCTCCAAGTAGACTTCTTCCTGCAAACCCATCGGCACCCATTCCATTTTCTTGTCTAGACTGGGCACTGCTGGTGGCCTGGGTTTTTAATCATCTATCACTGGCAGGCTGCACTGGGCGGGACCTACTATATACTCCAGTAAATGTGGAGTGAAGGGAGGAAAGAACTCTTGGGGCGGTTAAGGAGGCCTGGTGCATTGGAGTTTGATGAATTTGGGTTAAGGTACAAACACCCCAAGTGCTGTTTGCTCTTGGGCAAGTCCTTAGAATTCTGAGCCTCATTTCCTCAGCTCTGCCTACCTGCAGAACAACATAAGTGAAGTAACTAGTACAGTGCCTGCCTTACTGGAGGGGCTCAAATAGGCCCTCTCCACCAAGAAGCAGAAGAGGAAAGGTGTCCAGTAGTGAACAGGTTAGGCATGGAAATGCAAGGGGGCTGAGCAGAAACCTCTGAGACCCTAGTGTGCTTGGATTTCTAAAACTGCCGGCCACCTGCTCTGTCCGGGAGCAAACTTGAGTTAGAGAGGTGGGGGTGACACACCAAGAACCGACCAAAGCCAGGCCCTCCCCTGCTGCCTGAATGGACCAGCCCCGAGTGACATCACAATCCCGGGTGGTTGTCATGGCACTGCTGGAGGTGGGGGATCTCATTTCTCCCCAGGGGGCTCTAGGCTGTGGATGTGAGAAGGGGAGCAAGGGAGGCAGATGGCGACAAGGAACAGCCCCATGCCCCTGGGCACGGCTCAGGGTGACCCTGGAGAGGCAGGAACACGGCCCGGCCCTGACGCCAGCCTCCGGGACACAGGTGCGGCCACTCAGCTCAAGATGAAGCCCAGGAAGGTGCACAAGATCAAGGCGGTCATCATCGACCTGGGCTCCCAGTACTGCAAGTGCGGCTACGCGGGAGAGCCGAGGCCCACCTACTTCATCTCCTCCACCGTGGGCAAACGCTGCCCCGAGGCGGCCGACGCTGGCGACACCCGCAAGTGGACTTTAGTGGGCCATGAGCTGCTCAACACGGAGGCGCCTCTCAAGCTGGTGAACCCGCTGAAGCACGGCATCGTGGTGGACTGGGACTGCGTGCAGGACATCTGGGAGTACATCTTCCGCACCGCCATGAAGATCCTCCCCGAGGAGCACGCTGTGCTGGTCTCCGACCCTCCGCTCAGCCCCAGCAGCAACCGGGAGAAGTACGCGGAGCTCATGTTTGAGACCTTCGGCATCCCAGCCATGCACGTGACGTCCCAGTCGTTGCTGTCCATCTACTCCTACGGCAAGACCTCGGGGCTGGTGGTGGAGAGCGGGCACGGCGTCTCGCACGTGGTGCCCATATCCGAGGGCGACGTGCTGCCGGGCCTGACCAGCCGCGCCGACTACGCTGGGGGTGACCTCACCAACTACCTGATGCAGCTGCTCAATGAGGCGGGCCACGCATTCACGGACGACCACCTGCACATCATAGAGCACATCAAGAAGAAGTGCTGCTATGCGGCCTTCCTGCCCGAGGAGGAGCTGGGCCTGGTCCCGGAGGAGCTGCGCGTGGACTACGAGCTCCCGGACGGCAAACTCATCACTATTGGCCAGGAGCGCTTCCGTTGCTCTGAGATGCTCTTCCAGCCCTCCCTGGCAGGCAGCACCCAGCCGGGCCTCCCGGAGCTCACAGCTGCCTGCCTGGGCCGCTGCCAGGACACGGGCTTCAAGGAGGAGATGGCCGCCAACGTGCTACTGTGTGGCGGCTGCACTATGCTGGATGGCTTCCCCGAGCGCTTCCAGAGGGAGCTGAGCCTCCTCTGCCCCGGGGACAGCCCTGCAGTGGCTGCCGCTCCTGAGAGGAAGACCTCCGTGTGGACCGGCGGTTCCATCCTGGCCTCCCTGCAGGCCTTCCAACAGCTCTGGGTCAGCAAGGAAGAGTTTGAGGAGCGGGGCAGCGTGGCCATCTACAGCAAGTGCTGAGCCTCGGCATTTCCACAGACAAGGCCTCCAGCACAGATGGCCACAGGCCTCTCTATACACATTTACAGAATTTCACATAAAGGTTTACTCTGAAATGGCTCTTGTCTAGTCTGGGTTTCTTGCTTCT